GAATCTTATCTATGCTCTTAACTACGTCCTAATTTTTGTGTTTTTTGTCTTTTTTATAGGAATAGGGTTTTGCCATATTGCCCAGGCTGGTCTCGAACTCCTGAGCTCAAGTGGTCTGCCTGCCTCAGCCTCCCAAAGTGCTGGGATCACTGGCGTGAGCCATCAGGCCCAGCCTCTATGTGCTAATTTTTGAACAAATTCCAATAGGAGCATTCTAGTCTCTGAGTGTGAGATGACCAAAAATCAAGCCCTTGTGAGGCTGAATAGAGTCGGGAGGCAGGGAACTTAAGGCTGTTTCAGGCCGACTTCCTAGAACTAAATTGAAAGGAAAACCCTCACTTTCCTCGCCTAAATAACAAAAGGACCAGAGGCTACTCCCTTTGACCTTTTCTGCTGGCAGATAGGAAATTGGCTGTCTGCAACAAATCAGACTGATGGCCGGTTGAGTCTTCATTTGCATAGAAGTGTAACTTTGTAACGTCGTAACTTCACCCTAGCCTTTGATTGGTTGCTTTTTGCAACCAATCAGATGTTTGCACAGGAGTGTGACCTTTGTAACTTCAGACTCTGGTTGGCTGCTTTCTGCAACCAATCAGACTGAACGCGGGCTACCGCTTCATTTACAGGAGGTGAGCATGAAGTGGCCAATGGGAAAATTCTAGGAGGTATTGGGACTCATGAAGGTTCTGTTTCGGAGCCCTTGAGCTGCCGCTTGGCCAGTTCCCACACTGTGGAGTATGCTTTCGTTTTCAACAAATCCCAGCTCTTGTTCTTTTGTTGCTTCATTCTTTCTTTGCTTTGCTGGGCGTTTTGTCTAATTCTTTGTTCAAAACGCCAGTAACCTGGACAGCTTGCAGTCAAGACCCCCTACCGGTGACACTTGCGCTCTTCGGGGAGGTAAACAGCATTTCCTCTCAGCTCTGGGTTGGAAAAAGCCGCAGCAGCTGATGGGCCCGGGAACCCGAGGCCCCGCCCCCTAGGTGGTCCTAGCCTTTGCGCGTGCGCGGCGTGTCTGCGTGGGCGCATGCGCATAACGGCCGCCATCTTAACAGCGCGTTCCCGTTGGCGTCTGAGGTAAGTTTTTGTTTCTGGGCGGCGTTCGGTGGCCACATCCAGCGTTGTGCCTTTTCTCTATAAGGAACAGCATCTCTGCCTTCCTGTTCACGGTGACCTTCGCTTGGTGTCCTCCTGGCCTCAGCAACCTGACAATTCTGTCGTGTCCCGGTGAGCACTTCATGCACTTGTTCTGGCTGTGGGGCACTCACATGAACAACTTCATCTTCTGCAGAGAGATGGCTAATGAATGGCGCTTGATGACAGATGAGTAATGCCTGTTGCTGAAAGATTGACGGTATGAGGCAAGACTCCCACTACTACTTAATCAAGAGGAATTGAGATTGACTTACCCATAAGTTCAGACAGTGTCTCGAAGAGACTTTGGGAACAAGATATTCAGGCACATTTCACTGTTAGACTCACAGGATGCTGGCCATTGGTCTTTCCCTTTGTGGTAAGTCCGTATTGATGGTCCTTCAAGACGCTTGGATTCTCAGATTTTATTTCTTCTTCTTAAGATCATCTTTCTCAAGATGTTTTCTGTCTTCATGAGTCAAAATTTGAAGAGGAAAGGATGGTGGCTGGGTGGTTGACAAATTACTCTCAGGTAAGTAGGAAATTGCTTTTTCTGTAGAAGCATGCCTGACGCCAGCATGTGTGTGATGGTTTAGGACTCAGTGACCTTTGAGGATGTGGCTGTGGACTTCACCCAGGAGGAGTGGACTTTGCTGGATCAAACTCAGAGAAACTTATACAGAGATGTGATGCTGGAGAACTATAAGAATCTAGTTGCAGTAGGTAAGGCTGGTACCATTCTTTTCATTTAGTTTAAGAACTTAAAATTTTTTTCATCTTATTTCAGATTGGGAGAGTCATATTAATACCAAATGGTCAGCACCTCAGCAGAATTTTTTGCAGGGGAAAACATCCAGTGTGGTGGAAATGGTAAGATTCAGAAGGTATAATTTATTGTCTTCATCTACAAGCAACCTTTCACTGTTATTTTCAGGGCTGGGTATAAGTAAGCAAGAAGAGGGCCTGGGAGAAGAGTCTGACGAGCAAGGGGAAGGTAGCCAAGGATGGAGTGAAATACAGGGTAAGTGTCTTCCTAAGCAATAATTACTGCTACCCAAATAATTTTTTTAAATTGTTTTCTGTAGAGATGCGGTCTTGCTGTGTTGCCTAGGCTGGTCTCAAACTCCTGCTCTCAAGTGATCCTCCTGCCTCAGCCTCCTGAGTACATTTATATTTAAAGTAATTATTGATGGGTAAGTACTTACTGTTGCCTTTTTGTTCATTCTAGACTCTAATGGCTTCTGTGTTCTCCTCTAGCTCTGCCTGCTTAGGACTCTGCCCAGCCAGGAAGGAAACCTACAGGAGGAAGAATGGCTGCAGGGTGGCTGACAACCTGGTCACAGGTACACAAGAAATTTCTCTATTTCCAAAAGCAGGCTGAGCCAGAATATGTATGTGATGTTTTAGAACTCAGTAACCTTCCAGGAAGTGGCAGTGGACTTTTCCCAGGAGGAGTGGGCATTGCTGGACCCTGCTCAAAAAAATCTATACAAAGATGTGATGCTGGAGAACTTTAGGAACCTGGCCTCAGTAGGTAAGGCTGGCCTCATTTCTTCATTTGTTTATTTCTCCCACATCCTTGCTTTCTGCGTGAGCAGGGTATCAGCTCTGCAGACACAGTCTGATCTCCAAGGTGGATCAAGAACAGCTGAAGACAGATGAAAGAGGAATTTTACAAGGTGACTGTGCAGGTGAGCCTTGGGCAGAACAGGGTGCAGCCTTGCAATAATTATAAAAATTCCTGTGCTATTTCAGACTGGGAAACTCAACTTAAACCAAAAGATACAATTGCTATGCAGAACATTCCTGGGGGAAAAACATCCAATGGCATAAACACGGTAAGACTTACTAGGAAGTATTCCTGGTCTTTCCTCTAGTCACCACTTACTCCCTTTTCAACAGGCAGAAAATCAACCTGGTGAGCACTCCCTGGAGTGTAACCATTGTGGGAAATTCAGAAAGAACACTCGCTTTATTTGTACAAGATATTGCAAGGGAGAGAAATGCTATAAATATATAAAGTATAGCAAAGTCTTCAACCATCCCTCAACTCTTAGGAGTCATGTGAGCATTCACATTGGAGAGAAAACTCTTGAATTTACTGATTGTAGAAAAGCTTTCAATCAAGAGTCATCCCTCAGGAAACACTTAAGAACTCCCACAGGACAGAAGTTTCAGGAGTATGAGCAATGTGATATGTCCTTCAGCCTACACTCTTCCTGCTCAGTACGTGAGCAAATACCTACTGGAGAGAAAGGTGATGAATGCAGTGACTATGGCAAAATATCTCCCCTTAGTGTCCACACAAAAACTGGTAGTGTGGAGGAGGGTTTGGAATGTAATGAACATGAGAAAACTTTCACTGACCCTTTGTCCCTTCAGAACTGTGTCAGAACTCACTCTGGAGAGATGCCCTATGAATGCAGTGACTGTGGGAAAGCCTTCATTTTTCAGTCTTCCCTTAAGAAACACATGAGATCTCATACTGGAGAGAAGCCTTATGAGTGTGATCACTGTGGAAAATCCTTTAGCCAGAGCTCTCATCTGAATGTGCACAAAAGAACTCACACTGGAGAGAAACCCTATGACTGTAAGGAATGTGGGAAGGCTTTCACTGTTCCTTCATCCCTTCAGAAACATGTGAGAACCCACACTGGAGAGAAACCCTATGAATGCAGTGACTGTGGAAAAGCCTTCATCGATCAGTCATCCCTTAAGAAACACACACGCTCTCACACTGGAGAGAAGCCTTATGAGTGTAACCAGTGTGGAAAGTCCTTCAGCACAGGCTCTTACCTTATTGTGCACAAGAGAACTCACACTGGTGAGAAAACCTATGAGTGTAAAGAATGTGGGAAGGCCTTTAGGAATTCCTCTTGCCTGAGGGTACACGTGAGAACTCACACTGGAGAGAAGCCTTATAAATGTATTCAGTGTGAAAAAGCCTTTAGCACAAGCACTAACCTTATAATGCACAAGCGAATCCACAATGGCCAGAAACTCCATGAATGAAATGACTCAGGGAAGTGTTTGTTGCCCCTCATGCCTCCTTTCTCACTTTAGAACATATATTGGAGAGAAGCCCTGTTATGGTCACCTGGAAACAGCCTTCTGGCCCAACTCTGGATGCCTGTTATACTGGGACAAACCTTATAAATGTTATAGCTATGATTGTTTTTATCAGTGAGTATTTCATTCTTATATGTGTCACAACTGTAGATCCTATGAATATTTTAGTTATCTTTTCAGTTTAATTGCATTGTGAACAGAACACATGGTCTTCAATATGTAGATTCTGTGTGACATAGATTTGAACATAATTGCTGGACACTGACTGATGTACTGTGGCAGACAGAACTAGTTGCTGTCTCAATATCCATTCCTCCCTTCTTTCTTAAAGTAATAAAATTTACCATTTAGTTCAAGCTGGCAATGTGGACAGTTTTCACCCAGCTTCCCTTACAGCTGTGAGCGGCCAAATATGTTCACATCCCTAGCCCATGCAAAGTAGGCAGAAGTCACTGGATACAGCTGCTAAGGAAGCTCATGGAAATGGGAATATCTCATCTGGTGTTTTTTTCTTAACTATTTGCCCTTTGTCTTGTCCCTTATTTCCTAGAAAATATATACACCAAGAGGAGGACAGAGAAAGGATACTAAATGAAACAACAGGGGAGATACAATATTATCTGGTTGCACTAATCCTGTGCTGCTTATCTCTGGATTTCATGTTACATGAGAAAAATTAACTGCCATGTGGTTTAAACCACTCTTGTGGGAAGTTCCTCTTTCAGCTGATTTCAGTCCCAACTGTTACATCTAATAAATGGTCAAGTTTTAGGAATCGTTCAAGTATGGTTGAAAAATTGTGTTTTCTGAGGCAG